AGCTGTCCTCTTCCTGGAGGGAAGGAAGAGTACAGCAGGGTCCTGGGAAAGTGAAGAAAGTGACTAGCCCTCCAGTCTAGAGGGGGGAGTGAAAAAGGGGTGGATGAATAGAGGTTGTTGCCAGTTTGGGAGATTCCTGCCTGTCTTGGCTGAGGAAGTCTTTTGGCTGGTGGAAAAACCTGGCTTGATGTGGCCCCAGGGAAGTGAGTTGGATTGGGCGGAGACTGCTTGATGTGGGAAGCAGAGCAGAGCTTTTTTTTTTTCTTCTTTGAGAGTTTTTAACTCTATTTGAACCATACACTTGACACCACCACCACCTCGAGCCACTTTTTAAAAAATGTATTCGCTTCCCATTCTGCACCAGCCTCCATATCCCTGTTTGTGGAAAGAAAAATCAGAGGCACTGACCAATGATCATCTGAGAGCAGGTTGTGGGGGTCATAGGAGGTAACAATCTAGAAAGAGGCAGGAGATGAGGGAGGGGATTGAAATAGTTTAGTACCCGGATTTGTTTATTTTTTAGAGCCAATGCTTTTCTTTTTACTATGACTCTTCCCATCCCACATTGTTCCTCAAAGGCCCTTCTACCATAAGGATTCAAAAAATTGCCGCCCTCCCCCCGAATCCCCATATACCCACCAACACTTCACCCACCCATCCACCACCAGCTCCTGGGAGCTGCTACGCAGCTGGCTGGGAAAGAAAAGGGAGAGTGCTCCGCCGGGAGCGGGGAGCGAGTAGGGTGGCGTCTCCAGGGATTTAACCTCCTACCCTCAGTTCCATGACGCCACCCCCTCCCTCCAAAGACTGGGACAGCGCCTCCATTTTTGTTTTGGGGAGGAAGGGCAGGGGCTTGCGGATAGAAGGGGGTCAAAGGAACGGTGATTATCACCTGTGAGGGGAAAGGGGGTGCTGTCCTCCCTCCTTCCCTTTTCCTCAGCCTGCACCCCCTGCAATCCCCCACCTTTCGGGGTCTCCCCCTCCTTGTTGCTAAGGCCCGGACCGTCATCCCAGCAACAGCCTCAGTCATGTGACCGGCAATGGCGGCGCTGACGAGAGGTAGGTGAGCCCGGCGCCCCCCACACCCACCGCGCGCCCCCCGGGCCCCGCTCGCACCCCTCACGCGCCCCCCGCTCCCCCGGCGCCCCCTCCTCCACCTCCCCTCCCCGCGCGCGGCTCCGGGCTCCCCGCTCCGTGCCCGGCCGATCATCTTTCTAGCACCCTCCAGCCTTGGCCTCCATTCGGGGGTTCTGAGGGCTGCGATCGGGCCGACATGCACCCCCACCCGGCGGTGGGGATCCGGGGGCTTTGGCTACTGAGGGATGTGGGGAGTTGGTTCCGGGTCGGGTCTTGGAGGAGGCCGTGGGGGGAGGGCGGGAGCTGCTTCAGTGGATGCCCCCAGGGACCCTTGCCCATCCGGGCTGTGCCTCCCTCTGGCCTCTGTCTGGAGGGAGAGACTGGTTCCTTGTCCGGCCTGGGTTGCCACAGAGGAATCACAGACCCACCCTAAACTGGGGCCCCGCCTCCCTTTTCTGTGCCAGCAGGACTTGGACCTAGGACACCTAGGTCCTGGGTCCCCCGTGATGGGGAGAGAAGTGTTGCATCGCGGATAGACTGTATGGGCTGAGACTCTAGGGTTCCATTTTCACTTATGAATCTCGAGGTGCATCTGGCCTTGGGGGACGATGATGGAGGCATGAAGGGACAGCTGCTCCTTCTTGGATCAGTCAATAAATGGAGGTCACACTAATGGCCCTTCTTTCTGTTTGAGCTGCATTTGGAAGTGTTGTGGAGACAGCCCCGTAGCCCAATGCGACCAGACTCAGGGAAAACATCAGGCCCCTCCAGCTGAGCCCTTGTGTGAGCCCCGCCCCTCCCTAAATGCCAGACTTGGGAGCTGACAGACAGCACTGCCTGTGCTGGGTTTAAAAGGTGACAATGAGAACTTTGTTATTGCAGGGGCTGCTGCCACTTTGTTCACATCCTTAACAGACTTCAGCAGAAGGGACTGAGTTAGCTCTCAAGGAAGGCTCCCTGGCAATAGGGGCTGAATTATTTGGCAATGTGGAGCAGGCGAGGAGTTGGGGAGCATAGGAAATATTCCGGTCCATGTGATCTGAGGGAGGTGGCAAGAAGACCTCCACCTGTGTGGGCGTTTTCTTTCCTGACTTCTCTTATGTGTGCCCTAGGCTTTCTTGGGGGCCTCAGAGCTGGGGAAGAAAGGAGGAAGGTTAGCATGTTGAAGTTCCTTCTTGAGCAACTTGGGGAGAAGCTGATAATGGAATTCTGCAGAGAAGAGAGGAGATGGAAGGGGAGTTTTTATTTCTGGGTTGGCTGAGGGGAATGGTAACATTTGCCATCATAACTTTTTACCCTTCCCCCACTCCCAGTCCTGGTCAGCTGAGTGGAAATAGAAGGATTTCTGCTGCCATCATCTTCCATGGGCTTTCCAGGTATCTCCCCCGCAAGGGATCCTCAATTTTCACTCACTTTCCTTCCATTTTTCCGCCCTACCAGGTCACACGACCTACAAGTAGGGAGCAGGGAAAGAAGAGTGAGCCTGCATGCCAATTCTAAGCTCTTCAGGATCAAAGTAAGCAAAAAGGAGGGGCAAAGAGTCTCCCTACCCTGGGGGCAGTGTCGTTCGTCCTGTCCAGAATGGCAGCCTGTGGAGGCACCTGCAAGAACAAAGTGACTGTGTCCAAGCCCGTGTGGGACTTCCTGAGCAAAGAGACCCCAGCCCGGCTGGCCCGGCTTCGGGAGGAGCACCGTGTGTCCATCCTCATAGATGGCGAGACTTCTGACATCTATGTTCTCCAGCTTTCCCCACAGGGTCCTCCCCCGGCCCCTCCAAATGGGCTCTACCTAGCCCGGAAGGCTCTCAAGGGGCTGCTAAAAGAGGCAGAGAAAGAGCTGAAGAAAGCTCAGAGGCAGGGGGAGCTGATGGGCTGCCTGGCTCTGGGGGGTGGAGGGGAGCACCCTGAGATGCACCGCGCAGGCCCACCCCCTCTCCGAGCAGCCCCACTTCTGCCCCCAGGAGCTCGGGGGCTCCCCCCTCCTCCTCCCCCCCTGCCCCCACCTCTTCCTCCTCGCCTTCGGGAGGAGGCAGAAGAGCAGGAGAGCACCTGCCCCATCTGTCTGGGGGAGATCCAGAATGCCAAGACATTGGAGAAGTGCCGGCATTCATTCTGCGAGGGCTGCATCACCCGGGCTCTGCAGGTGAAAAAGGCCTGCCCCATGTGCGGCCGCTTCTATGGGCAGCTGGTGGGCAACCAGCCCCAGAATGGGCGGATGCTGGTCTCTAAGGACGCCACCCTCCTACTGCCCAGCTATGAGAAGTACGGCACCATTGTCATCCAGTACGTCTTCCCGCCCGGTGTCCAGGGGGTAAGAAGACCATGGCCTGCCCTTACCCTTTGTCACTGCCCACTCTGCTTCACCTTCCTCCCAGGCTGAACACCCAAACCCAGGAGTTCGGTATCCTGGCACCACACGGGTGGCCTACCTCCCGGACTGCCCTGAGGGCAACAAGGTGCTGACCCTGTTCCGCAAGGCGTTTGACCAGCGTCTCACCTTCACTATCGGCACGTCCATGACCACAGGGAGACCGAATGTCATCACCTGGAACGACATCCACCACAAGACCAGCTGCACAGGGGGACCCCAGCTGTGCGACCCCTCTTCATTTCCTTTCCCTTGGCCAACCCTCACCCTCATTTCTCTTTGCTCCCAGGTTTGGGTACCCAGACCCCACCTACCTGACCCGGGTGCAAGAGGAGCTGAGAGCGAAGGGTATCACAGATGACTGAAGGACATCGCCTTTGCCAAGGCCCCTGCTGTCTGCCTCTACTAGGACCCAGCAGAAGCCTCTTTCTCCTCTCTGCCCCCTGCCCCCCACACCACACCTGTAGGGGACCTGTCTGACTGGGAAGGGAGTTCCGAGAGGGAGGGGGCAATCCCTTCCCCCATCCCCCACTGGCCAAGTGTTTCAATGCAGTGTGAGCCACTCCCTTCTGGCAGAGGCCGACCTCCAAGGCTCTGTTCTCCCCTCCCCGTGTACATATACTCCCGGTTTCCCTGCCCCTCCATTGCCCTTGGCTTTTTCTGGTATGTGCTGTGCTCCACGACCAAGCCGAGAAAGGACCTAGGGTGGGGAAGGGAGGGTCTCTTGATTCCTAACCGCCCCCACATACTGCTCCACCGCTGAACTTCGGGTGCCGGGGAGGAGAAATTGGGCTGATGTGAGCTCCCCGTCACCCGCCATGGAGCCGGCTGTGTGTGTTCATCAGATACAGTTCTCCCTTAACCTTGTCCTTTCTCTCCTGTGTCTCAGTCTCCGTCAGTCTGTCTTTCTCCGCTCTTCTCTGACCCCTGTGAGGAACCTCCTTACCCTGTTCTGGAATCGCTGCCAGACTGTAGCTTTTAATTTAATAAAAATAAAGTAAAATATGCAACTCTTTATGCCACACCCGTTCTTTTCCAGGGACTGGG